TCGGGGCAAGGGGAGGAAAAGCCCAGAGCAGTCCAGGGAGGGGCAGGTGCCCCAACCACTGCTGCAGCTGAAAGCCCTTCCTCACCGGGAGTGGTACCACCTGTCCCCAGGCTTTGGGAACCCTGGGCTTGGTCTCCTAATGAGCTTGTAATTGGCTCCCTCCGGCCCATGGAGTAGGCGAGAAGGAGCTTGTGCCTGCTCTTCCCCAGAGTGCGCTCCCCCATCGTGCTGCCCCCCAGGGTGGGTTTCCCTGCCTGGAGTCTCCAGGACAGGCTGCGATTGACATTGCTACCCCATGCACGTGTGTGCATCGCACCCACCGTGGACTCAGGCAGCAGAGACCAAGGACACTCCAGCTCTGCTCTGCAGGTCCGACATTAGCCCCCACCCGCGAAGAAGGAGGTTGTTCAAGGCCCAGGAGACTACCACTGCCCCCCAAATGCCCAGCCTTGGGCACCCCATCCGGGTGGCATCGGCACCACTTGGAGAAGGAGCCAAGGAACTTGGAAGGGTCCGAACTTGAGGAAGGTCTGTGCCTGCGATGAAACGTCCCAAGGCGGGCGGCTCCACGATACCCCGCGCCCTGCTGTGTGCGGTGTATGCCACCCATCCAGCCCATGCACCGACCCCATCCCGCCACTGTACCCACTGCCTGTCTTTAGAAGCGCGAGAAGCCCCCCGCCCCAGACCAAAGGCCAGAAGATATCGTGGAGCCCCTGCCCGGGGGCCGAGGCCCAACCGCCAGTCCCGCTCCTGCGTGGGCAGGGCGGGCCCCGCCCAGCGCCGCCCCCCGACCCTCGGTGGCGCCCGCGCCCGTCGGCCCCGCTCGCCGGACCAGTCTGGCAGCGCCCGGGCTCGGATTTCAAAGCCCTGGTTTCTGGCCGTGAATGGGCCTGCGCCCGCGCGGCCGTTCCCACAGCCCCCTCCCGCGCGGCCCGCCCTCCTTCCCTCCCTCCTCGCGGTCCCCCCTCCGCCGCGCCCACGTGACGCCCGATCCTCGGCGGCTCGGATTACCGCCGCCGTCAGTCCCCGCGCCGAGGCTGCGCCGCGAGCTGCCCGCGCCGCGCCCCCCGCGCCGCCCGCCAGCCCCGCTGCGACATGGCCCGCGCCGCCCGCCGGAGGCCCGCGACCCCGGAGCGCGGCGCGGCCGGCCGCTGAGCGCAGCCTGGAGGCGGGAGGCCCGGCCCGGCCTCGGAGCGAGCGCCCGCGCGGCCTGGCCCCCTCCCTTGCGCTGCTCCCCGCGCTCCGTGCGCCTAGCCGCCGCCGCGGCCCGGCCCAGCCAGAGCATGGAGACGGCGGAGAAGGAGTGCGGCGCCCTGGGCGGGCTCTTCCAGGCCATAGTCAACGACATGAAGGTAACCGGGGCGCGGCGGGGCCGGGCGCGCGGAGTGGACTAGGACAGTCTCTCTCCCTCTCCAGCCAATTTGCAAGGAACTTTGGGATGAGACAGAAGGAAGTGGGCCCAGATCATAGCAAGAGGTTCAAGCCAGACATCGGGCATGATTTGCTGACATGTGGAGGCAAAACAGGAGAGGCTTCACCTGGGATGATGCCAAGGACAGATTCGCCCCTACCTATGACACAGGCATGTGTTCAGGGGCCATGACCAGGGGCAGAGAAGCTCACTTTCTCTCCCATTTGCCCGGCAGAGCTCCTACCCTATCTGGGAGGACTTCAACTCCAAGGCCACGAAGCTGCATTCCCAGCTGAGGTGAGGTGGCCCAGGGCACCCCAGCAGGGGAGCCGACCATCCATGCCGTTGTCCCTCTCCCCAGGACCACCGTGCTGGCTGCTGTGGCCTTCCTGGATGCCTTCCAGAAAGTGGCTGACATGGCTACCAACACCCGAGGTGGGGAGGCGCGTGGCTGGAGGTTGGGGTTGGGCCCCTTCCCACCCCGCGCTTGCCTCGCCAGGGGCCACGAGGGACATCGGCTCGGCGCTCACACGCATGTGCATGCGCCACCGCAGCATCGAGACCAAGCTGCGGCAGTTCACCAAGTGAGTGGGCGCTGCGGGCGGGCAGGGGGGCGCCCTGACCTGCGCTCCCGCCCGCCCTCCGCAGCGCACTGCTGGAGAGCCTCATCAACCCGCTGCAGGAGCGCATCGAGGACTGGAAGAAGGCGGCCAACCAGCTGGACAAGGACCACGCGAAAGGTGAGGGTGGCGCGGAGCCGGGCTTCCCACCCCCATTAGAGCGCTCCGCTCTCCCCTTCTGCAGAGTACAAACGAGCCCGGCATGAGATCAAAAAGAAGTCGTCGGACACGCTGAAGCTGCAGAAGAAGGCGCGCAAAGGTAGTGCCTGGCGCGGCCCCCCAGCCACAGCCTCTCCTCCTCTCCTCCCACATCCTTCCTGTAGAGCTACTTGGTAAGTCAAATGTCGGTCCCTCCAGCTGCTCCCCCAGCAAGGCCTCTCCTCCCCACCCCTCCAGGGAAAGGAGACCTGCAGCCCCAGCTGGACAGTGCCCTGCAGGACGTCAACGACATGTACCTGCTGCTGGAGGAGACGGAGAAGCAGGCCGTGCGCCGGGCGCTGATCGAGGAGCGGGGCCGCTTCTGCACCTTCATCACCTTCCTGCAGCCTGTGGTGGTGGGACTCCTGGGGACTCAGACCCCAGAGGGGGGCCAGCAGGTCTGACTCGCTGCTTCCTCAGAATGGAGAGCTGACCATGCTGGGAGAGATCACCCACCTGCAGGGCATCATCGACGACTTGGTGGTGCTGACAGCAGAACCCCACAAACTGCCTCCCGCCAGCGAGCAGGTGCGGGAGCCCTCTGGCCAAGGGCCAGGGCCCTCCAGTGACCCCCATCCATGTCCCTGTCCAGGTAATCAAAGACCTAAAGGGCTCGGACTACAGCTGGTCCTACCAGACCCCACCCTCATCACCCAGCAGCTCCAGCTCCCGGAAGTCCAGCATGTGCAGGTCAGTGGGGGTGGGGTTCCCAGGGGTGTGGGGGCTGCTGTGCCCTCTTCCTTCACTCCCCTAGTGCCCCCAGCAGCAGTAGCAGTGCCAAGGGTGGCGGAGCCCCATGGCCTGGGGGTGCCCAAACATACTCACCCAGTTCCACCTGTCGCTACCGCAGCCTGGCGCAGCCAGCCACCACCACCGCTCGCCTCTCCAGCGTTTCCTCCCATGACTCTGGCTTCGTCTCCCAGGACGCCACCTACTCCAAGCCCCCCTCGCCTATGCCTTCAGACATCACCAGCCAGGTGAGGGGGCGTTAGGAGGATCAGTCAGGGTGGTCTACCCTGCTTTTTTCTTTATTCTTTGTAGTTGTTTAGGAGTGGGGGGCCTCGCAGAACACCTAGTCCAGCCCACTGCCCAGAGCAGGTGTGTCCCTTTCATACTTCAGTCCACTTTAATCTGCAACCGCCTGCTGGCCTCTGCATGGCAGAAGTCCTCCAGCTCTGCATCTTCCGAGGCCTCGGAAACCTGCCAGTCCGTTAGCGAGTGCAGCTCCCCCACCTCGGTCAGTGCTCCCAGCCCGGCCCCAGGACAGTCGGTCCCCCTGACCTGCCACACCCTCCCTGCAGGACTGGTCCAAGGTCGGCTCCCATGAGCAGCCCTCAGGCGCCACTCTGCAGCGGAGGAAGGACCGAGTGGAGCTCCTGCGAGACACAGAGCCAGGCCCTGCCAGTGGGGGCACCCTGGGCCCCAGCGGGGAAGAGGCACCGCGACCCCGGATGTCCCCTGCCACCATCGCAGCCAAGGTAGGCTGGCCAGGGCCCCCCTTCACGCCCAGCAAGGCTTCAGCCTGCACTTTCCCACCCTCAGCACGGTGAGGAGGTGTCCCCCGCCGCCAGTGACCTGGCCATGGTGCTGACGCGGGGCCTGAGCCTGGAGCACCAGAAGAGCAGCCGGGACTCGCTGCAGTACTCCAGCGGCTACAGCACGCAGACCACCACGCCCTCCTGCTCTGAGGACACCATCCCCTCCCAAGGCAGGCCCGCGGGGCTGGGGTGGGACCAGGGAGCCCTGGGCCTCACTGTGTCCCGTGCCCCCAGGCTCCGACTACGACTGCTACTCCGTGAATGGGGATGCGGACAGCGAGGGCCCGCCCGAGTTTGACAAGTCATCCACCATCCCGCGCAACAGCAACATCGCCCAGAACTACCGCCGCCTGATCCAGACCAAGCGCCCAGCCTCCACTGCTGGGCTGCCCACCGCGGGGCTGCCCACGGCCACTGGCCTGCCCTCGGGCGCACCCCCCGGCGTGGCCACCATCCGCCGCACACCCTCCACCAAGCCCACCGTGCGCCGCGCCCTGTCCAGCGCTGGCCCCATCCCCATCCGGCCGCCCATCGTCCCTGTGAAGACGCCCACGGTGCCTGACTCCCCCGGCTACATGGGGCCCACACGGGCGGGCAGTGAGGAGTGCGTCTTCTATACCGACGAGACCGCCTCACCCCTGGCACCGGACCTCGCCAAGGCCTCCCCAAAGAGGCTCAGCCTGCCCAACACAGCCTGGGGCAGCCCATCCCCAGAGGCAGCCGGGTACCCCGGGGCAGGGGCCGAGGACGAGCAGCAGCAGCTGGCGGCCAACCGGCACAGCCTGGTGGAGAAGCTGGGGGAGCTGGTGGCGGGTGCCCACGCACTGGGTGAGGGCCAGTTCCCCTTCCCCACTGCTCTGTCGGCCACCCCCACGGAGGAGACGCCCACCCCACCCCCAGCCGCCACCAGCGACCCCCCGGCCGAAGACATGCTGGTGGCCATCCGGCGTGGGGTCCGGCTCCGCAGGACCGTCACCAACGACAGGTCGGCGCCCCGCATCTTATGATGGCGCCACCCTCCCCATCCTCTCAGGCCCCAGTGCGAGCAGGTGGCCTGGTCTGTGAGCCGCAGGCACTCAGAGCAAAGGCCCAGCCAGGAGAGAGGACAGAGCCAGGGCAGAGGCCATGCCACTTTATGGAAAGACACCTCACTTGGATTCCAGCATTTAAACAGGAAGTGACTTCTTAGCAAGCCTGGCCAGGACGGAGCCTGCAGGCCTGGGCCTGGTTCGGGGTCTGTTTTATGCTCTTCGGTCCCTCCTCTTCCTCCTCTGGGGCCCTGCCTCTTCCCTACCCATAAGCACCAGAGCCAGGGCCGCTGCCCATGACAGAGGGGCCAGGCTGGCCTCCCTTTCACCATCCCGGCCTCTCCCAGGGCTGGTCCTGCCTCAGCTCCTCCTGGAATGCTGGCCCCCCTCTCCCCTGCCTGAGCCCCCTCCTCCCCTCTTGCCTTCTCTCTGCCTCTCCCAGGCCCCTCTCCCTCCAGGAGGCGGGGCGGCTGTGGAGGGGCCAGGTGCACGCTGGGCTGGATGTCTGCTGGGGGCTGGGGGCCAGGGCGGCAGGTTGGAGTTGGGCGGCCAGGCCCCCCGTGTGGGAAGGGAGTTCCAGGGCCCACGCCAAGTCTCAGGGAGGAAACCAGGGGCTGCTTGGGGGGGGGGGTCTTGGGGGCCCTGTGGTGGCTCCCACCCCTCGCCTCCCCCACCCCGTGAGGCTGGCTGGAGGGGGCCAGAGCAGCTCTTTGGAAACTAGGGCAGCAGGGTTAGGAGGCCGGAGGCCCTGGGGTCACCGGCCAGCCACACAGGCACCGTTTTCAGATGTCCACTTCTCATTGGGTACATCAATCTTTTAACTTTGGGGGTCACAGTTTTAGCCACCTTTCGGGGGGTGACTGGAGCAGTAGGAGGTGTGGGGTCATTTTATGAATATAATAAAATGGAGCTGACTGTGGACGAGGACTAAGTGTGGGGGAGAGGGGACGATACAGGGTGTGTGTCTGGGAGTGCCTGGGGGACAGGGACCCCCCGGTGGTCCTATGGCAGGATGAGAAGGGAGGGACTTGGCTCCCCCAGAGCCCGGTGGAAGCTACTGTTCTCTCCAGTGTCTCGAGCGTAGCCAAAATAAGGTTGGGAGGCTCCCGGCCTGTCTGCTGTGGTCTGAGCTGGCTGCAAGCCCAGGTGGGGGAGCGAGTCTGGGAAGATTGGCTTTGACTCTCTGTTGCCGGAGGAGATGCCATCCCAGCACGGCCCCCACTGTAGTCCAGGCTCGTGGTGGCAGCGGGGGCAAGGGGAGGGGCAAGGCTGCCCCCACCCCACGCACCAAGTCACGCCAAGTCTCAGCAGGTAAAAGCACGTGAGCCTAGGGCGAGCGGAGGGAGTCCTGGTGGCCCCGCAGGTCAGGAGGGAAAGCAGGGCTCAGAGGGCATCGTGGCCCCAGGGCAGGGTCCTACCTGGGGGTCAGGAGCACCTTGGTCTTGATGATTGATTGATTGATTGATAGAATGGAGCTGGGTCTGAGCCTCCCAGGCTTGAGCTCCTGGGAGTTCTTGTGCGGTGAGCTGGGCAGCTCCTGGGTAGGTCCGGGCACCAAGCAGGCCCTGATGTGGACAGAGTCCCATCAGAGGGAGCTGATGAAGAATGGTCCCTGTAAGTAAGTCACTAGGTTCAACAACTGCCTGGCCGAGCACTCAGCCCGTGGAGCTCAGGCCAACACCAGAGCCCCGGTTTTAGGGGCCAGGAGAGCAGGTGACCAATTATTTGGGGAGTCTTGGGTAGAATTTCCGCCACACATTCTCCCCAGGGCTGCAGGGGTCTTCCGAGGCAGGGCGGTGGAGCAGGATTCAGGATGTGGTGGGAATAGAGTGAGGGGCAGTGGGTGGGCAGACCTGGGCGTCAGAGGTCCTGATGGGAAAGGAGGCAGGGGCTACCCAGAGAGGGGGGCTCGTGTGGCACAGCCCCCACCGACTCCGCCGTCCCCCTCCCCTGTGAGCCCCGGGGGCTGTACATACTCTACTCCATCCCCTTGTCCATCCCTGAGACCACCCCCGCCGCCCTTGCGTCGACTTAGCAACCACCTCATAGGCCCACCCACCTCGGGATCCGAGCCAACCATCCCACATCACAAACTTTGGTTTGGGGGACTTTACGTTCGTTTAATTTCTCATTTTGTACGGAGAAATATTCTTTTCAAAAGCGTCTTTTGACTGAAGTAACTTTCCTGGTGCTGTTGTTAACTCGTTCCTTTTTTTAATTTATTCCCCCACCCCAGGCAGCCCTCCTGGTTCCTACTCACCCTCCCCCCCTCCCCCACCCTCCGTCCCATCTGAACCATTTGTTTCTTTTCTTTCCGTCAGATTTTGGAAAAATTCTCCTCTCCTCCCCGCCCCCTCCACACCATCCTCCCCGATTTAAATATAGTCACTGCTACAAGTAACAGATGCACTGTGAAGATTCCAGTATTAATAAAGGTGTACTGTAATTAACACCCCTGCCTCTGCCTGGCTGCTTCCTACCCCA